TGGGGCTAGGACCCCGGCCCAGGCTCTTCCCTGATAGCCCTGGTGACTCAACGCGTGGGTCTTTTGTCCTTCACGGATAGGAACCGGCGTGTTTGGGCTTCTTAGTTTCCTGTGGCTGCCGAAATTCATTCCATCACAATTCTGGAGGCCAGAAGTTCAAAATCAACATGTGGGCAGAGCCACGCACCCTCCATGGGTTCTAGCGGAAGATCCTTCCCTGCCTCGTCCATCTCTTCCAGCTCCTGGTGGCCCTTGGCTTGTGGCTGTGCCACTCCAGTCTCCGTCTTCACGTCCGTCCCCCTCGTGCCCGTGACTCTGGGTCCCAATTTCCCCTCCTGTCAGGTGTCTCTGTGACAGGACCCCTGTCACACAGGGATTAGGCCCACCTTGCTCAAGTATGACCTCATCTTAACTTGATGACTTCTGCACAGACTCTATTTTCAAATGAGATCACGGCAGGTGCCAGCGCTTAGGACCTGGACATACCATTTTGGGGGCACAATTCAACCCATAATACCCTCCTTCTTAAAAAGAAAGTGAAAGTGGAGGCCGACCTTGAAACGCCAAGGCCTTCCTCCTGCGGGGGCGGGGTGGGAGAGGGGCCTGGCCACCCGCTGAGCCCCGCTCTCAGGCAGCATCTCTGGTGGTAGGAGGGGCCCTGGGGGGCAGCACAGGCAACAAAACCCAGGATGCCCTAGAGGCCCGTCACTGCCCAGGGGGCTCTGAGGTCCGGCTGCAGCATCAGGGTCTGACCCGCTCGGACATTTACCGCCTCTGTGATCTGGACTGAAGGCTTCAACCTTTAGTTCTCCCTCTGTGAAGTGCGCTGACAGAGAGGCCTTGGTGAGGTCACCGGGACAGCTTGCCCGTGCCCAGCGAGGGAAGGAGGAAGATGGGGCCGGCCACTCCGCTCAGCTGCAGGACGACACCCTTATGTACTTCCCAGCTAACCTGAGACCTCAGTTTCCCCATCTGCACCCCTGTGAGGACAAAATCTCTGCTTTGCTCCCCACCTTACCCACGCATGAGGCCTCACCCTTTGACACAGCAAGATGAGCCCCAGGAACGGGAGGTGGGAGAAGGCAGCCTAGCCAGCCTCTACATCCAGAGGCCCACACCCCCAGCCTTGCGTCTGGGGAACGTCCCAGAGTCCAACCATCTCTGTGGCCAAAGCCTCTGGGACAGGCCTCTGAGCATATGCAATCAGGAGAGTGGGGAGAAGCCAGTCGCTGGGTCCAGGAAGCAGAAGGGAGGGTGCTGAGGGCACCTGCTGTGGGTGCTTCCTTGGGGTAGAAACGAGACCAGAAGCCCCTAGGGATGAGAGCCTGGCCACGGCAGGGACCCTGGAATACAGATGGATCCCACATGCAGAGCGCGTCCCCGGGAGACCCCAGACCTGGACGGTCAGCAAGGCCTGGGGTGAGAAACAGCTCGGTCCCAGGTAGGAGGGGCCCACTGGGCTGAGCCTGCCCTGCACTTCCAGCTCCTGCTCCCGGAAACTGCCCGGTGTGGGGGCCAGAGGGTGACCCCACAGCACTGTGGCCCAGAACACGCGAAGGCAAGCTTCACCCGACTCGGACCACTGCTACCGACCGTGGCCAGCCCACATCACTGGAGCCCGGGCTCTTTCCCCCGACTGGGGGCATTGCCGGGGTGTGTGCTGGGGTGCGCCCCCGTCCCCCACAGGACCTGGCCGTCCACTCCACTCACCAAGGGCAGCTCCAGCCACCCCCTGCAAGCTCTGCTGGACCCTCCCGCTCCCTCACCCATTGCTGTAACCTTCCCGCCACCCTTGGTGCCAACCCTACACCTGGGAGCCACAAACGCCTCTTGGATCCCAAGCCTCCAGGCAGGGTGGTTCTGAGCGGGGTAGCATCTCCCAAGCCCTGGCCAGCCCCGAACCCCCTGCACCACCCCAGCAGGGCCCGGGGAGCTGTGGTGCTCTGAATTCTGAGTGGCCGATGGCGCATCATGCCGGTGAGAGGTAATAATCACTGCCTGACTCAGACACGCAGACTGCTGGGCTGTCATGCCTATTTCAGGAAAATTAATTATACCCCATGCCGAGAGGGAACTCGCCCATTTAACGTCTTCAACGCACCTGCCCAGAATGCCATGGCACAGCCTGCCTGCACCCCTGGGCATGGGAAAGGGTGGGCAGAGCCCCCAGTTTCTCCAGGTGTCAGGCGGGCTTGCAGGGTGGTGGCCAGCAGGGCTCCAGGCCCTTCTAGCCAGGCCCGACCCCGTCACCACTGATACTGGAAACTGCAACCTTTGCCCAGGGAGTCCCCTTTGAAAGCCAAGCCTTTGATCCAGCTGAGTGCCAGAAAAGGCCTTGGGCCGGCCCTGGGGCTGGCCCGAGGACCTGGCTCAGGGACCTGGCTGGCCCTACTGTGGCATTAGAAAGCTCCGCACCAGTAAGCCGACCGTTGCCCACATGGGAAGGCTGCCCTATGCCCTCTGGACAGTTGGCCCTGCTGGCAAGCCCGTTTCCTTCTCCTACTTGCTCTATGGGGCCTGCTAAGATGGACAGCAGGCACGTCCAGGACCAGGGGCTGGGAGCTGGGCTTAGCTGCCCTGGGCTGAAATTCAGCCCAGGCCTCTGGGCCCCGAGCTTTACCTTTCCCTGGCAAGAGTTGATGTACACGTTGGCGTAACCAGGCTGCACACATCCCAGGACAAGCTTCCCAACTGTGACTAGCCATGGCTCACGTTTGCCTGGGTTCCCCCACCAGGCTCGCCCCAGGCCTGCCCTTGCTATGTCCTCAGACACCCGGGGGCAGGCACAGCTGTCACCCTCCTGGCAGCTGGAAAAGAAGGGCTTGAGCAGTTCTACAGCTCAGCGAGGCTGCAGGGCTTTGCAGGGAAGAGCCGCCAGGTGCCAGACGTCACGCGTGGCAAGGCAAATCCTACAGCCGGAACTGGCTGGCTCCGGTGCAGGCTTGGGACTTGTAGGCACACAGATCCACCCCGTCCTAGAGAAGCTGTCATTGCCACATCTACCAATTGAGGCTGTTGCATTTGTTAGTAGTTTTCAAATGTGTTTTGTCATTGTTATCATAAAAATAAATTTTATAAGAACACCATTCCACCAAACACAGTAAGAGTGATGGTTTCAGGCAAGCCCACAGCCTCCCTAATGCTTGCTGTGGCCCGGCGTCTACCATCTGACCACGAAGACGTGGACAGAGGCGTGTGCACCCCATCCCCTTCCCACGTAGAGATACAATGGGTAATTAACGCACAGTTGACCCAGGAGATGACATGAAAAGAGGACATTCCCAGGAACAAAGAGGAGACCAGACAAACCAACTGGACACAGAGCAAGAAACACAGGCATGTCATTCACTACACTCAATACTACATGGGCTTCAGCAACCTACGTGTGGATAAAGAAACTG